CCTCGTGTTTTTTGTTTTGTTTTCTTTGAGACAGAGTCTCGTTCTGTCACCCAGGCTGGAGTGCAATGGCACGATCTCGGCTCACCGCAACCTCCGCCTTCCGGGTTCAAGTGATTCTCCTGCCTCAGCCTCCCGAGTAGCTGTAATTAACAGGCATGCACCACCACGCCTGCATAATTTTTGTATTTTTAGTAGAGACGGGGTTTCGCCATGTTGGCCAGGCAGGCCTCGAACTCCTGACCTCGTGATCCACCCAACTCGGCCTACCAAAGTGCTGGGATTACAGGCGTGAGCCACCGCGCCCGGCCGGTTTTTGTTTAAAAAAGAAAAGAAAAAAAAAAAAAAACACACAGACACACACAAAAACATCACCCCAATCCTTCCACCCTTGAACGCCACTTGAAGCCTAAGTTTCCTGCCTCCAAATTCCACTATTTCCACCCTCGACTCTCCTCCCCAGCTGTCCTAGATTCTGCTCCAGCTGAGCCTTGGCCCCGGGGCTGTTAGAAGGCAGAGGCTCTGGGGAGAAGTCCCCAAACCGGATTTACCCGTTCGTCGCACCTGTCCCTAGGAGGGCAGGCTGGGGTGTGGAGGCGGTGCCCTGCTGACCCGCGGGGAGAGAAGCCCGGGTCTCCCAGGCTGCAAAACGCTCGGCACTGCGGAAGCCGCGCCAGGCTCTCCCAGCTCGATACGCAGCGGCCGGCGCGCCTGCTCCGCCGCGGGGCCGAGCGGCAGAGGGGCCCGGGGCTGCGTGGAAGGCCCGGGGGCTTCAGCCCGTGCCGGGGAAGCCGACGCTCAGCCAACCAGAAAGTTAGAGGCGGCCGAGGTCTCGCGGAGGGGAGGCGCCTGGCGGCCACGGGAGAAGTCGAAGGGCTCAGGCGGGGCTCCATCCGCGACACTGGGAGCCCGGGCGGGCGCGCACGTGTGTATACGAGTGCGTGGGCCCATCCGGCGGCCCGGACTACAAGTTCCAGGGTGCCCAGCGGCGCTCCCGGGTTTTCTGGCCGCGCCTCCCGCTGGCTCCGAGCAGGTCGCCGCTGGCTGGCAGTCGCCACCCGGTCCCAGAGTAAATAAGGGAGAGACACTCCCGAGCGCCGTAAATAGAGTCCAAGTGGGCGGAGAGCCGTCCCGCGCCGCCCGCTCATGTCTCTACAGAGCCGACTGTCCGGCCGCCTGGCACAGCTGCGCGCGGCGGGGCAGCTGCTCGTCCCCCCGCGCCCCCGGCCCGGACACTTGGCGGGTGCCACGAGGACCCGCAGCAGCACGTGCGGTCCCCCGGCGTTCCTGGGCGTGTTCGGCCGCCGTGCGCGGACCTCGGCGGGAGTTGGGGCGTGGGGGGCGGCGGCGGTGGGGCGGACAGCCGGGGTGCGCACTTGGGCCCCCCTGGCCATGGCGGCGAAGGTGGACCTGAGCACCTCCACCGACTGGAAGGAGGCGAAATGTAAGTGTAAGCACGAGGGGGCGCGAGGGAGACCCCACCCTGATCCTCCTTCCTGCCTCTGCAGCCTTTCTGAAGGGCCTGAGTGACAAGCAGCGGGAGGAACATTACTTCTGCAAGGACTTTGTCAGGCTGAAGAAGATCCCGACATGGAAGGAGATGGCGAAAGGTAGGCCCTGCTCGGGGGAGGCCCTGGTGGGCGCTGTGACCTCCCCGGCCCCTACTTGTTCCAGGGGTGGCTGTGAAGGTGGAGGAGCCCAGGTATAAAAAGGACAAGCAGCTCAATGAGAAAATCTCCCTGCTCCGCAGCGACATCACCAAGCTGGAGGTGGACGCCATCGTCAACGCCGGTGAGTGGCTGGCCTGAACCAGAGACCTGGTGAACAACATCTGGCTAATGTTAAATCTTATCAGGAGCCAAGAGGCTGCGCATTAATGAGACCCGTGCTGCCGCGGCCCTCCTGGAATGTGATCCGGAGCCTCAGGGAGGTTAATTTAGTGAGAGCCATGCAGCAGGCTTGGTTTCTTCTCTCAAGACTTCACACAAAGCCACTTTATGGCCAACGCTAAAGGTACCAGTCAATATGGATGGGATGGATTTAGGGCGTGTTTTATGGATTCATAGCTGCTGTTTCCCTGGCACTGCACGAGGAGCACGCATTGCTGTCTGGCTCGGACCCAGGATTCGAAAGGAAAGCTTGTTGCTGGAAGGCCCAGGAGCTCAAAAGGGGGGCGTCGCCAGAACCTGCGGGAACGAAGCTGTCAGTGCCATCACTGGCGAGGAGTGGAGAGCAGGGAGCTTCATTGTCTGGTGTTAAAACAACATGTCCTGTTGTCACTCGTACATTCTACAGACAGAAGAATGAGGTGTCAACAGAATCACTTTCTCATGTATTTACAGAAATCTCTTTTCATCAGAGGTGCCTCCCTGGCCCTGGGTTCCGAGTTGTGTGGGAAATTGTCCCACACCTTGCCCCTTTCTCAAATCATAAACTTTCAGCTATTCAAAAAAAAAAAAAGTGGTCTGTTTTCTTGCACTTAAAGGAATGAGACAAATAAAAGGAGGGAGGAGTCACGTCTGTACTCTGAGGGAATTGGCTGCAAGGTGTAATTTTGGATTTCACAAATGGAAAAATAGCAGCATAGATTTTTCTTATATTATTTTACTGTTCATAGTGGTAAAAAATCAATTAAAGAGAAATTATCTTTCAGTCTCAGTGAGGAAGGTGTCTTCATGCAGCCA